CACCACCGAGTGCGGGAGCAGAGCGCAGGGGCCGAGCACGCGGTTTCCGTTTATCATGAAGCCGCGGCTGTTGTAGCTGTCGATGTACATTGCCTGAGCGGCCTCGCGTTGCAGCAGAGAGATGCGCGTCCGCTGATACAGCTCGTCATCCGCCGGCGAGAGCCGATGCCCTCGCCGCGGGGCCCTGCGGAGGGAAAGGGTCAGGGGCGCGGGGCCGGGCCGGGCAGCCCGAGAGGCCGGAAGGTGCTGGGCTGGCAGTCGCCGGCCCTAGGGGGCTGGATGGTCGAGGGCGCGGGGTCCAAGCTCACCAGGGAAGCTCAACGGGCGGACAGCGCAGCGAGGGTCGCGCTCGGTACAAGCTACGTAGCGCGAGAGCGGTGGCCATGGCTGACCAACGCGCGGCGAAGTCGTCACCGGCGCCGTTAGTCCCCGGGTTGGGAGGGCCCTGCGGAGCCTGACCCAGCGTGGCTGCAGCGCCCCCTGCGTCCCGGAGGGCACCGCACAGCTCGACCGGCCCAGCAGGCGAGTGTCCTCAGTCTTAGGAGGCCGAGTTCCCCGACCTCCGGCGCAGCTCCAGTGTCAGCACCTGCCGCCCTCCCCGCCCCGGGCCCTTGCCCATAGTCCCGGGGGAGTGGAACACCTGGCAGCGTGGCCACCCTCAGGGCGTTGCCTGGGCCGCAGCCGCGGCCTGGCCCCCGGGCTCTCAGCTATTAAGCCGCGCTCCCGGGGCGGGGCGACCGCCCACCTGGTCGCGTCCCGAACACCTGGCCAGGCGGTGGGTGCCAGACTTCTAGCCCCTAATTCCAGCCTTTGGGGCTTCGGGCACCGTGGGCGGGGCAGCCGGCTCAAGTTTCTCCGGCTAGACGCGGAAGCACGCCCCGCCCTAACCGTCACCCGCGCGACCGTTGGCCTCTCCGCAGCGCGCGGAGAGGGGCGTGGCCGAGCGTGGATTGGCTTCTCGGGTTCTCTAGGGGGCGTGGCCAGGTGGTTTCTCCTTAAAATGGCTCCAAGTCTGCAGGCAGCCAGAGCAAGCGGAAGGGCAAGCTGTGATAGTGTTTGGGTGGCTGTTCGGCTGGCCCAGACCAGGCCGAACCGGACCAGACTTGAAGTAGAAGCGCGTGGAGCATCACCTTGTCCTCGTTCACTCTGCTCGCGTCCTGGGAGTCCCCCGTCCCCCGTCTTGATCCAAGTCAAGGGCCTACTGGCGCGAGAGTCGCTGGCCCCCGCGCGGGGTTTGGGCATCTCGGCACGCCGGCTCTGTCGTGGCCTCAGGGGAACATTGTCGCTTTCGCTACCCGCGGGGCCGGGCGAGCGGGAAGCTCGGCACAGTGGGAGCCTGGTGGTGGGTCTCCTGGGGCCGGTCGCAATGGGTTTCCGGGGGTCCCGCGGCTGCTCTGTGGACCCCTTCGGCCCCTGGTGCTCCGGGCGCTGGCAGCGTCACCGGACAAAGGCCACCGAGCGCGGGGGTGTCCCCGAGGTGGACGCGCGGGTTTACTTCCTCTCCGGCCCCACGGGCGCGCTTCCCTCCTGACGGATTCCGAAGCCCGCCCCACCACCGTCACCGCACCAGTGGCCCAGGCTTCGTGGGACCAACAGGGCTAATCCTGCCCCACGGATCTAATCCGGATCGGGACCCGGTCCCAGGGGAGGCCCCCACCTCCCCTTCTATTGTTCTGTGGCCCAGGTGAGCGTCTTGTTCCCTCTAGACTCCGTTTCTGGAAGCCATCATGATGGTTGTGATTTCTCAGGTATCAAGAGAAGAAAACCGCCAACTGTATCAGAGTGCTTATTTATTGGGCATAAAGACCACCCGGGCTGGGTGCAGTGGCTGATGCCTGTAATCCCAGCACTTTCGGAGGCCGAGGCGGGCAGGTCACGAGGTCAGGAGTTCGAGACCAGCCTGGCCAACATGGCGAAACCCCGTCTCTACTAAAAATACAAAAATTAGCCGGGCGTGGTGGCGGGCGCCCGTAATCCCAGCTACTCGGGAGGCTGAGGAGGAGAATCCTGTGAATCCGGGAGGTGGAGGCTGCAGTGAGCCGAGATCGTGCCACTGCACTCCAGCCTGGGAGACAAGAGCAAGACTCCGTCTCAAACAAACAAAAAAACACCCATATCTCAAACGAGAAAATGCTTGCAAATAACCTGAAACCGCGGAACACTATTCTTTTTAAAACGAGATATTTTAAGTAGGTCGTGAAAGTGGCCTTAATGTTATACTGCCTTATTCCAGTGACGAATATTCATCATGTGTAAAATGGGAGAAATGAAATGTTATTAAAACAAACATGTGAGACTTCGATGAGAAGAGACGGTACCCGGTCTAAGCGCCCACCGGGTCGCGAGGATCCTTTTCCTGGTTAAGGCCTGGGTCACAGCGAAAGAACCCTAGGCCCAGGGAGGGCCCCGAGATTTCAGATCCGGGGCCCGGCTGTGCAGGTGGACCACGCGGAAGGGGCGCTGGGGGCGGTAGGTCGAAAGCAGCCGACAGGGCTACCACTGGCGCACCTGTCCACTTACGGGGACCACCGCCGCATCCCCGCCCCAGCTAGTCGGTCCTTTCCGGAAGTTCCACCTCCCTAAATTTTTTTCCGGTTCCGCTTACTCCTTCCGGTCACCATGGCGACCAGGCGCCTTGGGGTCGGGGAGACGCTGGGGGCCCTCAACGCGGCCCTGGGGCCAGGCGGTCCGGTGTGGATCAAGGAGACGCGCACCCGCCACCTGCGTTCCCGAGACTTTCTGGCACCGCACCGCGCGCTGCAGGCGCGCTTCGATGACGGCCAGGTGGGCGTGAGCCGGGCGGGGCCGTGCGGCCGCGTGGCTCTTTTACACGCCCGTTCTCCCGCAGGTTCCGGAGCATTTGCTCCATGCCCTCGCCTGCCTGCAGGGCCCCGGTGTGGCCCCGGTGCTGCGCTGCGCGCCGACCCCCGCGGGTCTGTCTCTCCAACTGCAGCGGTCCGCCGTCTTCGAGCGCGTCCTCAGCGCCGTGGCCGCCTATGCCACGCCCGCCTCGCCTGCCTCGCTGGGCCAGCGCGTCTTACTACACTGCCCAGCACTGCGCAGCTCCCCCTGCGCACTCCGCTTGAGCCAGCTGCGTACGGTGCTCGTGGCCGATCACCTGGCGCGAGCCCTGCGCGCTCACGGGTGAGCGGGGCCGCGGGGCCGGAATGGAGAAACTCAGACTGAGGCGGCCGCCCTCCCTTCGCAGGGTGTGCGTGCGCCTAGTGCCAGCTGTGCGGGATCCGCACATGCTGACCTTCCTGCAGCAACTGCGGGTGGACTGGCCCGCTGCCTCGGAGAGAGCTTCCTCCCACACCCTGAGGAGCCACGCCCTTGAAGAACTTACCTCTGCTAATGACGGGAGGACACTGTCCCCTGGCATCCTAGGCAGACTGTGTCTGAAGGAGCTGGTGGAAGAACAGGGCCGCACAGCTGGCTATGACCCCAACCTGGACAACTGTCTGGGTAGGACCTGAAGCCTAGCAGGGCCAGAAAAGTCAGTCTCAGCACCTGTCTGTTCTCTTTTCAGTGACTGAGGATCTCCTCTCTGTGCTGGCTGAGCTGCAAGAGGCTCTATGGCATTGGCCCGAGGACAGCCACCCAGGCCTGGTTAGTGACTCCCAGCCCTGTAGGTTCTCCCAGTACTTCCACAGTTATGATTGTCCTCCCTTAGGCTGGGGCCTCAGATACTGGTACAGGCGGCTGCCTGGTTGTACATGTTGTTAGCTGTGAGGAGGAGTTCCAGCAACAGAAGTTGGACCTGCTTTGGCAGAAGTTGGTTGACAAGGCTCCACTCAGACAGGTAGGTTAATAATGATGGTGGAGCTCCCCACCACTAGGCTGAGCCCCTGACATCTTTCTGACAGAAGCACCTCATCTGTGGCCCTGTGAAAGTAGCTGGTGCACCTGGCACTCTGATGACTGCCCCTGAGTACTACGAGTGAGTGAGGCTGGGAGGAACACCAACCTAAGTGCCCACTGGCCTTCCTCTCTTCCAAACACAGGTTCCGGCATACCCAGGTGTGCAAGGCCTCAGCACTGAAGCATGGTGGGGATCTGGCACAAGGTGTGCCTGGGAAACCCTGGCTATGTTCTGGGCAGACTGACTGACCAACCCTATACTCCCTCAGACCCAGCCTGGACAGAGATCTTTGGTGTTCTCTCTGTGGCCACCATCAAGTTTGAGATGCTGAGCACAGCCCCACAGAGTCAGGTGAGCCTGGGAGCCTGACAGGGCCAGTGTTGTCTCTCTCTGCAGCTGTGCTTCTATTCCCCAGCTCTTCCTGGCTCTGGCTGACAGCAGTATCTCCACGAAGGGCACAAAGAGTGGCACCTTTGTCATGTATAATTGTGCCCGTCTTGCCACACTCTTTGAGAGTTACAAGTGTAGTATGGAACAAGGTCTGTACCCCACTTTTCCTCCTGTGAGCAGTCTGGACTTCTCACTGCTACATGATGAGGTGAGTGTCCCTCCTGGTAGCTGGCACAAGGAACTTCCCCTCCCAGCACCTTTCTCCCCAACAGGGTGAGTGGTTGTTGCTCTTCAACAGTATCCTCCCCTTTCCGGATCTGCTGAGCCGGACAGCAGTGCTGGACTGCACAGCCCCGGGGCTCCACATTGCTGTACGCACAGAGATGGTGAGGCATAGACAACCAGGACACTCTACACTAGATGGGCCAGTGACTCAGTCTCTGTCTCTAGATATGCAAGTTCCTGGTACAGCTCAGCATGGATTTCAGCTCCTACTACAACCGGGTACACATCCTGGGGGTGAGCACACAGCAAAATGGGGTGGGACGTGCAGAGAGGTATAGGGTAAAGGCAAAGGAAGCAGAGGATGAGACCAGCAGGCCCTTTCTCTTTCAGGAGCCTCGACCACACCTCTTTGGTCAGATGTTCGTCCGCCTGCAGCTTCTGAGAGCTGTGCGTGAGGTGCTCCATACTGGCCTGGCTATGCTGGGTCTCCCTCCACTGAGCCACATTTAAGGCCACAGAGGCTCCAATACCTGGGAATGTTCACAAAGTCATCAACTGGAAAAAAAGCAAAAACCCACGGCCAAAATAAATTGGTACTGTTTGTTACAAAGTTCTGTCTTGTCATGGGGAGTCGGGCATATT